CCTGTGTCTCTAAAGCTTCCCCTGGTCTCCACCCAACCCTTCCCTGCTGTTTTTGGTGGTGTTCCATACCTTCCAGCTGGTGGTTGGATTTATGGCCACGTCCCCTGCACCTGGCTGCTCCATACATTTCTTTTTTCTTTTTTCTTTTTTGAGAAGAGTCTCTCACCCAGACAGTAGTGCAGTGGCGCGATCATAGCTCACTGCAGCCTCAACCTCTTGGGCACAAGTGATCCTTCTACCTCAGTGTCCTGAGTACAGGCACGTGCCAATATGCCTGGCTAAGTTTTTTTTTTTTGAGATGGAGTCTCTCTCTGTCACCCAGGTTGGAGTGCAGTGGCATGATCTCAGCTCACTGCAACCTCCACTTCCTGGGCTCCAGCAATTCTCCTGCCTCAGCCTCCCAAGTAGCTGGGATTACAGGCACTCGCCATCACACCTGGGCTTCGCCATCTTGGCCAAGCTGGTCCCGAACTCCTGACCTCAGATGATCCACCTGCCTCAGCCTCCCAAAGTGCTGGGATTACAGGAGTGAGCCACTGTGCCTGGCCTAATTTTTTGTATTTTTAATGGAGACAATGTCTTGCTATGTTGCCCAGGCTGGCCACAAACTGAGCTCAAGTGATCCTCCCATCCCAGCTCCTCAAAGTGCTGGGATTACAGGTGTGAACGCCGTTCTTGGCCTCATTCCATATATTTCTGTTGAATGGCTGAGCAGTCCTCTGTAAGGGGCAGAGCACTGCCTGGGAGTCGGGAGACCTCCACCAACCCTCCCCCGCCCAGCCCCATCTCTCCAAGGGTGGGTGGGGATTACCCTTTGTGGGTGCTGCTGGGATCCTCGCTTGGCCCAGAATGTCTCCAGCACATTCTGAGCCAGGCCTCCTGGCTTACGGGCTCCCCACAGTCTGGAGGAGGCTGGCTGGGGGCCTGGTGCTCTAGGTGTCTTATCTAAGACATGCAGGCCCCATGGGAGGCCTCTCCCAACACTTTGTGGGATCCAGGCCAGGGGTTGGCCCTGGAGTCTGCCAGCCACACTGGGAAAACATTGGAGCTTGGTCTGCCATCCTGAACTGTGGTTCCCCTGCCTCCCAGCCCGGCTGTGAGTGCTCAGCGACCCTGACAGGCTGACAGGTACAGTCTGCCGGGCTTTCCTACTGTCCCTGGCAGCCCCATGCTTACTCTGCGGCCCAGATCCCAGCTCTGTGTCCACCTGTTCCTTCTCCTGGGTTCCCTTCCCCCACAGTTCCCAGCCAAGCCAGAGCCCCCCACTGCAGAACTTCCTCCACTCCCTCCCACTTCCTCCCGGTTAGAACAGGACCAGGAGGGAGGTGCCGCTCAGATTCTGGCAGGACCGCTGGCGGGCAGGCAGGGGACAGGTAAGCAAGTCACCCGACTGGCTTGTCTAAGCCTGCACTGACCCCGCGGGTCCTGTCGTTTCAGTTGGGCCATATGGTGCTCTTCCCAGTCTGGTTCCTGTACAGTCTGCTCATGAAGCTGTTCCAGCGCTCCACGCCAGCCATCACCCTCGAGAGCCCGGACATCAAGTACCCGCTGCGGCTCATCGACCGGGAGGTGAGTGCCGGCCGCCGCCGCTGCCTCGTCAGGGACCGTTCAGCAGCTTTGGGCCTCTCTCCAGATCATCAGCCATGACACCCGGCGCTTCCGCTTTGCCCTGCCGTCACCCCAGCACATCCTGGGCCTCCCTGTCGGTGAGTCACGCCCCTGCTGGGCCCATTCGGAGCTGGCCCAGAGTGACCCCGTTCTGTCCTGCAGGCCAGCACATCTACCTCTCGGCTCGAATTGATGGAAACCTGGTCGTCCGGCCCTATACACCCATCTCCAGCGATGATGACAAGGGCTTCGTGGACCTGGTCATCAAGGTGAAGCCTCTGGGTCATGACTGTGGAGGGGGTGGGGACTGAGGGCTGCGGGGGTGTCTTGCAGGTTTACTTCAAGGACACCCATCCCAAGTTTCCCGCTGGAGGGAAGATGTCTCAGTACCTGGAGAGCATGCAGATTGGAGACACCATTGAGTTCCGGGGCCCCAGTGGGCTGCTGGTCTACCAGGGCAAAGGTGATTCGGGTCGGAATCCCTTGGTTACACGGATGGCCGGGCCTCACCCCTTCTCTCTCCCCAGGGAAGTTCGCCATCCGACCTGACAAAAAGTCCAACCCTATCATCAGGACAGTGAAGTCTGTGGGCATGATCGCGGGAGGGACAGGTACACGGAACCCCCCACTGAGGCGTCCGGCGGCACGTGCGAGGCCCGGCCGGCTATTTTGCAGGCATCACCCCGATGCTGCAGGTGATCCGCGCCATCATGAAGGACCCTGATGACCACACTGTGTGCCACCTGCTCTTTGCCAACCAGGTCAGTGGGCATCCCCATGATGGGGAAACTCACCTTCCTGACTGCCTGGCCCTGTCCCCTGCAGACCGAGAAGGACATCCTGCTGCGACCTGAGCTGGAGGAACTCAGGAACAAACATTCTGCACGCTTCAAGCTCTGGTACACGCTGGACAGAGCCCCTGAAGGTGAGTGAGGGAGGCCCCTCACTGGGTGGGTGCACGTCAGCTTACCTGGTCTCTCACCCCACAGCCTGGGACTACGGCCAGGGCTTCGTGAATGAGGAGATGATCCGGGACCACCTTCCACCCCCAGAGGAGGAGCCGCTGGTGCTGATGTGTGGCCCCCCACCCATGATCCAGTACGCCTGCCTTCCCAACCTGGACCACGTGGGCCACCCCACGGAGCGCTGCTTCGTCTTCTGAGGGCCGGGCACGGTCACACGGCCACCCGCCCCGCGCACCCCACGCCCTGTTCACGCTCACCCAGTCACCTCCCCACATCGCACACTGGGGCCCCGGGTTCAGCCTGGCCTGCCCGTGCCCTGGTGAATCACCTGGCTGAGCAGTTCCCCTGGAGCCCCTTCGGGAGCAGGGCTGTGTCCCAGATGGGCCACGGCTGAGCCTTCAGAGTACGTCCTGCCTGGCACTTACTGGTCCTTACCAGAGACGCCCAGCCCCATCCCTGTCCTCATGACCCCTCGTCCACCCCCCACACACACTATAAGGCTGAGGGCTGCCAGCAGCCCCGTCTGCCCACCATTCCCGGCCGTGGACCATAGTCGGGATGTCAGCAGACACACATGGGCAGCCCAAAGCTGCAGGTGCCAGGGCCCACCCCAGCCTCGCCTGTCACCCCCACTCCCGCCTCAGGGCCAGGCCCAGGCCTCACCACCTGACGCTGCATGAGACATTGACACCAGAAAGCCCTCTTGGGGGCACTGCTCCCTACCCCAGGGCCCTGGCCAGCCGGGAGCTTGGCTCTCCTCTGGCTAGAGTGGGAAGAGGGGGCTGGCCATGGGGCCCTCCCAGAACCTCAGCATTTCCTTCCAGCCCATCCAAACACTGAGGCAGCCTTGGGGAACCCCGAGCTGGGGGGTTGGCAGCCCACTGCACCGCCTCAGGGTTTTGGGGTCCTGGGCTGGGGCCACCATCCCTGATGGCAGAACTCCCACAACCACATGTATTTATTCCTCTGTCCTAAACCGTCCCCTCCTTCCCTCACCCCCAGCACAGGGGGATTCTGAGCAGTGCCTCTTGTCTGAGGGACATATCAGTGACCTCGACGTTGCCTTTAGACTACAGTTGTGTTAGCCTCTTGCGTATTGGCTTTTTCAGAGTCATTTATGAGCAGAAAAAAAAAAAGTAAAACTTTGCTAATATTAACCCTTCTCTAGCTCCTCGAGGGTCTGTGACCTGCAACACAAGGGGTGGGGTCAGGAAAGGGCTGGGGAAGACCTAGCATTTTTTTTTTCTTTTTTTTTTTTTTTTGAGACGGAGTCTCCCTTTGTCACCCAGGCTGGAGTGGCATGATCTCAGCTCACTACAACCTCCACCTCTCGGGTTCAAGCGATTCTCCTGCCTCAGCCTCCCGAGTAGCTGGGACTAAAAGTGCCCACCACCACACCCAGCTAGTTTTTGTATTTTTTTTTTTTTTTTTTTGAGACGGAGTCTCGCTCTGTCGCCCAGGCTGGAGTGCAGTGGCGGGATCTCGGCTCACTGCAAGCTCCGCCTCCCGGGTTCACGCCATTCTCCTGCCTCAGCCTCCCAAGTAGCTGGGACTACAGGCGCCCGCCACTACGCCCGGCTAATTTTTTGTATTTTTAGTAGAGACGGGGTTTCACCGTTTTAGCCGGGATGGTCTCGATCTCCTGACCTCGTGATCCGCCCGCCTCGGCCTCCCAAAGTGCTGGGATTACAGGCGTGAGCCACTGCGCCCGGCTCCAGCATTTATTTCTGATGTATCTTTGTGGTAGAAAATTTGGAAAGTGCAGAGAAGTATACACAGGAAGAAAAATTCCCAACCCCCAGAGGCAAACCAGCTGAAACCACGCAACCCCAGTCACCCCAATGCACCGCGAGGCTGCTGCCTCCTGTCAGGGTCAGATGAGCCTCGAGGCTCAGGAAAGTCAGAGGATGCCATCTGCATGGTGGTAAATTACAGAGGTGATGAGGCAAGGTGGGTGTGGGGCTGTTCTTAAAACGGGGCAGCAGGAAGGCCCCAAGGAGATGGATTTGGGCTGGGACGGGAAGAGAGAGCTGGCCATGCTGGGGTGGGTGGGTGTTCAAATGGTGGAAACAGCAGACGCAAAGGCCCTGCCGTTGGAACCAGCTTGTGGAATAAACTTTCAGAAACAGATCGAAGAAGATAGGTGGCTGGAAGGGGCAGCA